GCCGGGGGCCTCCTTGAACCTGAAGCAAGTTTAGATGTGCACAGGCTAGCTAAGGGCTGCAGGCTTTGGGGCTCAAGTTTCAGGCTTGAGGTCTGAGTACTCACTGAACCTCAGCTGCAAGGGCCTCCCCCACCAAAGTCTGAGCACTGGGCATTACTGGCTCAAGCACTTCCGGGTTTTGTTGGTATCGAGGGACCTCAAGCCTTAGGCCTTGGCCACCTGCAGCCCCCTAACCCAAAGTATGTCGCTCAGGCAGAGGTGGCTAGGATTCTACCTCTGTGTGCCCCTGGTGAGGAGCCTTCTATTTTGAAAGTTGGATGAAAGGAACAAGTGGGGCTACCAGGCCAGGTTTCAATTTGTCAGCCCCCTCGCAAGCGGGGAAGGGTAGGTATCAATCGCAATCCTGTGTTGGCGGCCCTGCCCCCTGCAGCCATGAGAGGCAGGAGAGCGAAAGGCGCCCGGGGGACAGCGCTGCACAGCAGACCTGTGCCTCTCATTGCTCCGGGGATTTGGGGGCAGCGTTCTGGTCCTAGCCGAGCTCCAGTTTGTTTCGTGTCCCTTCTGTCTCAAGGACTTCAATCATGAAACCCACGTGTGTGCCAGAAGGACAGAAACGTCCCCTCCGGGATGCTCCCACCGGCTGCGCAGCTGGCTTTCCGCGGAAAGGGCGGAGCCCAGGGAGGGGGCGCGTCAGGGGCGGGGCCTGGAGGAGTCAGACGGGGTGGGGTCTATCCCCGAGCCAGTACTAAAAAAGGCGGAGCCGTTCGGGGCGGTCTCGGTGGGCTGGCTGGAAAGCGGGATGAGGTTCTGGCGTTAGGAGGAGGCGTGACCACCCAATAGGCTTCTCTTCCCGCGGGGCGTGGCCGTCAAGGAGCCGGACGCCGCGCCTGGCTGGGCGGGTCAGCCTCGCAGCGGGCGGCGTGGACGCGGCAGCGCAGCGGCTCCTTTAAGGCTCGGGCACCACCCCCGCCGCCCCGCCTCCCGTGCGGCCTGGGTCTAGTTGGCGGCGGGGTCGGGTCCGCGCGAGCCGCGATGGAGCTGCACATCCTAGAACACCGGGTGCGGGTGCTGAGCGTCGCCCGTCCCGGTCTCTGGCTCTACACCCACCCGCTCATCAAGCTGCTCTTCCTGCCCCGCCGCAGCCGGTGCGCGCCCGGGTTCGGGAGCGCAGATAGGGCCAAGCTGAAGATGCTCCCCACCCCCAACCAGGTGCAAGTTCTTCAGCCTGACGGAGACCCCTGAGGATTACACGCTTATGGTGGACGAGGAGGGCTTTAAAGGTGGGGGTTGGTCTGGGGAACGGGAGTACGGGAGACCCTGACCTGACATGTCCCCTGCCCACAGAGCTGCCCCCATCTGAGTTCCTGCAAGTAGCTGAGGCCACATGGCTGGTGCTGAACGTGTCGTCTCACAGCGGTGCGGCAGTGCAGGCTGCTGGGGTCACCAAGATCGCCCGTTCGGTCATCGCGCCACTGGCCGAGCACCACGTGTCTGTGCTGATGCTGTCCACTTACCAGACGGACTTCATCCTGGTGAGTTTCCTGCTGGTGCTGATGCAGAGCAGGCCCATGTGATGTGCCATCTGCTGTGGCCCAGGTGCGGGAGCAGGACCTGTCCGTGGTGATCCACACGCTGGCCCAGGAGTTCGACATTTACCGCGAGGTGGGCGGAGAGCCTGTGCCTGTGACGAGGGATGATTCCAGCAATGGCTTTCCCCGCACTCAGCATGGTGAGGGCCGCCCCCTGACACTTGGACTTGGGACACCTTTTCACCTGCTGCTGTCCTCCAGCAGGGCCCAGCCCCACGGTGCATCCCATCCAGAGCCCACAGAACCGCTTCTGTGTCCTCACACTGGACCCTGAGACGCTTCCAGCCATCGCCACCACCCTCATAGATGTCCTCTTCTACTCGCACAGGTGGACCTTGGAACTTCGTCTTTGTCCTCACAGTAGAGCCCCTAAACCTCCCATCCCTCCCCAGCACCCCCAAGGAGGCAGCCTCTAGCAGTCCTGAACCCAGCTCCATCACGTTCTTTGCCTTCTCCCTCATCGAGGGTTATATCTCCATTGTCATGGATGCTGAAACACAGAAAAAGTAGGTGACCCCTGACCCCGGGTGGGCCCCAGGTGCCCTGCCCATCACCCATCTCCCTCCCCAGGTTCCCCAGTGACCTCCTGCTGACCAGCTCCTCGGGGGAGCTGTGGAGGATGGTGCGCATCGGTGGACAGCCCCTGGGCTTTGGTGAGGGCTGTTCCCGGTGTTGGGGGGCTGGGTGCCACATGTGGCCTTCCTCCACCACCCTCAGATGAATGTGGCATCGTGGCACAGATTGCAGGTCCCCTGGCTGCCGCTGACATCTCTGCCTACTACATCAGCACCTTCAACTTCGACCACGCCCTGGTGAGCACCAAGGGCTGGGGCAGAGGGGAGAGTTGACCCTTCCCTCCTGCCCACCTGCCCTCAGGTGCCCGAGGACGGTATCGGCAGCGTCATCGAGGTCCTCCAGCGGCGGCAGGAAGGCCTGGCTTCCTGAGGCCCATGGGCAACAGAGCAGCCTCCCTGCTCTCCCCTCGACCCAGGCTTCCAAAGACTTCTCTAAGCTATTTCCTTAAGCTCTGGAACGAGCCCCCTGTTCTGCTGGGGACCCTCGTTCCGCTCTCTGTATGTAAGCTGCGTGCAGGCACCGGCTTTTACGCGGACACCTGTGTACACTCACAGGTGGAGTGGGCAGGTGCTAGCCTGACTGCGTGTCTGCCCATGCAGGGGAACACGGTGCTCGGGGCTTAAGCCCCCAACCCATCACTCCCTGCGCAGCCTCGGCGTTTGCACAGTCCCTGCCTGAGGCCTGAGCCATTCCCCAAAGGCTTCCTGGGCCAGCTGCCCCGCTGACCTCCGTTCTGCCTCTGGTGGGGTTGCCTTCCCTGGCCAGGTGAGTCCTGACAGTGCCTCTCCCTCCTGGGGCCTCCAAGGAAAGTATTTTGACATCTCTCTCTCTTCTGTTTTTATTGACTTGTTAATAAAGGACTTTGTAGTGACTGGGTTGGGCTACGGTCCTTGGGGGTCCTCTG